TGTGGGAGACCTGGCCAAAGTGCAGCGGGCGGTGTGCATGCTGAGCAACACCACGGCCATCACGGAGGCCTGGGCCTGCCTGGACCATAAGTTCGGCCAAGTGCGCCTTAGTGCACTGGTACGTGGGGGAGGGCATGGCAGTGGGGGAATTCTCCGAGGCCCGCGAGGATCTGGCAGCTCTGGAGGATTATGAAGATGTGGGCATGGATTCCGTGGAAGCTGAGGCTGAAGAAGGCGAAGAATAGTGAGGGGAGGGTGCGGCAGGCAACCATCCCTCTGTATTCCCCACCATAACGCTAGGAGAGCTAATTACCTATTAAAATTTCCGTATTGCAAATTAGCCGGGCGTGGTGGCGGGCGCTTGTAGTCCCAGCTACTGTGGAGGGTGAGGCAGCCGAATGGCGTGAACCCGGGAGGCGGAGTTTGCAGTGAGCCGAGATCGCGCCACTGCACTCCAGCCTGGGCGACAGAGCGAGACTCCGGTCTCAGGAAAATAATAATAAAATAAAAAATAAAATTTCTGTATTGCGATACTGTCTTTCTCCTGTGTTGTACTTTGAGAGATTCCTCCTCCAGATAACCCTCCCTGAAGTCCACCTCCCCAGTACGAGAGTGAGTGCGGGCTCTGGTTTTTGTCGGGTTCTTTCGTGCAAGCGTCCCAGGCCCCGTTTTATTTCTTCCGTCAGAGGTCATTCCGAGGCGAGCTGCCGCCCCTGCGGCTTTCGAGGCTCCCAGGACACTGCCGCTTTCCGCTCCCGGGCCGCTCCCGAACGCTGGGGCCGCTCCATCGTGCCGGGGTGTTTACGGAGAAAAGTGAGGCCTGAGCGGACGAAAGAGAAGCCCACGTGGGCGACAATACTGGTAGTCCAGGGAGCTGGGACGACGCGGGCGCGTCAGAAACTCGCACGCTCGCGCCGCTTACTAACCCAGCTAGCTAGGACCTCGCCCCGCCCCGCCCCGGTGGCGGGGGCACCTCCGGCTCTCCAGTCTCTATGGTACCAACTTCCGGCGCGCGCTACCCCTCGCGAGACTTCGGCGGCGCAGCAATGGCCAGAGCGTGAGTGCCGCTGACAGAAGTCAAGAGAATCGGCTGGGACGGGGTTGGGGCGACAACGGGCCGGGGGGGACCCGACAGGCCAGAGCCCCTTGGGGAGGAGCGGCGGCTGGAGGCGCGAGGCTCCTCCGGATGCCCGGAGAGCCGCTTGCGACTTAACTCCCGCCTCTTTCCCAGATGCCGCGTCACTGCTCCGCCGCCGGCTGCTGCACACGGGACACGCGCGAGACGCGCAACCGCGGCATCTCCTTCCACAGGTCAGCGCGCGTGCGCCGCGGGCTCACGTGCGAGCCTGGTGCTCACGGGTTTGTGGCTCCACAGACTTCCCAAGAAGGACAACCCGAGGCGAGGCTTGTGGCTGGCCAACTGCCAGCGGCTGGACCCCAGCGGCCAGGGCCTGTGGGACCCGGCATCCGAGTACATCTACTTCTGCTCCAAACACTTTGAGGAGGACTGCTTTGAGCTGGTGGGAATCAGGTGGGCCTCCCTGCCGGCCGACGCTGGGGTAGCTCCAGCTCATCTGGGTTGCTTTTCCCCGCAGTGGATATCACAGGCTAAAGGAGGGGGCAGTCCCCACCATATTTGAGTCTTTCTCCAAGTTGCGCCGGACAACCAAGACCAAAGGACACAGTTACCCACCTGGCCCCGCTGAAGTCAGCCGGCTCAGACGATGCAGGAAGCGGTATGTGATATGGGTGGGGGATGCCCCACTCCAGCCCATCAGTCTCTCTCTTCCCCCTTACCAGCTGCTCCGAGGGCCGAGGGCCCACAACTCCATTTTCTCCACCTCCACCTGCTGATGTCACCTGCTTTCCTGTGGAAGAGGCCTCAGCACCTGCCACTTTGCCGGCCTCCCCAGCTGGGAGGCTGGAGCCTGGCCTTAGCAGCCCCTTTTCAGACCTACTGGGCCCCTTGGGTGCCCAGGCAGATGAAGCAGGCTGCAGCGCCCAGCCTTCACCAGAGCGGCAGCCCTCCCCTCTCGAACCACGGCCAGTCTCCCCCTCAGCGTATATGCTGCGCCTGCCCCCACCCGCCGGAGCCTACATCCAGAATGAACACAGCTACCAGGTGGGCAGCGCCTTACTCTGGAAGCGGCGAGCCGAGGCAGCCCTTGATGCCCTTGACAAGGCCCAGCGCCAGCTGCAGGCCTGCAAGCGGCGGGAGCAGCGGCTGCGGTTGAGACTGACCAAGCTGCAGCAGGAGCGGGCACGGGAGAAGCGGGCACAGGCAGATGCCCGCCAGACTCTGAAGGAGCATGTGCAGGACTTTGCCATGCAGCTGAGCAGCAGCATGGCCTGAGGGGCTGCTGGACTGACCGAGGGGCTGCCCAGCAAGACTGCAGCCTCTTCCTCCCTCAGATCCCACCAGACCCACCAGGTGCCATAATAAAGCGGATTCTAGACGGAGGGCCTGCTGTCTGGCTCAGCTGGGGGCTGGAGCCCCTCTGAGTACTAAGCTTGCTGCCCCAGACAGTGGCTGCAGCTCCTAGAGGGCTCAGTCCAAGCTCTTTGCCAAGGAGAACAGGGAGCCTGGCTCTCACCCCTCAGAGCTACTGGTAGACAGGTGGCAGTCAGCCCTGCTAGCGCAGCTCCGTGCCCCACAGGGTTCTCTGAAGGGGCAGGATGGTGTGAGTAGGGGCCAGGAAGACAGCTCCAGGCGCCCTTTCCATAGGATCTGAAACAGCCCTGACTTAAACCAGCCAGCCCCTTTGAGAACACTTCTAAAACCCAGTCTAGATCCGGTTCTCAAGCAGGAGCATGACAGGCTTCTGTCCACAGGCCCCATCAGCCTGGTGGGTAAGCTGGACAACCCTCTCCCCGCCCCCTTCACTACCATCTCTATTTGAAAAACGGGGATGATGATGACAATCATCAACCTCCTGGGTCATGTCAGCAGGTAGTAAAGCCCCAACAAGCTAGTCCCTGGAAATCTAGGAAGAGGTGGCCAGAACATGGAGACAAGCACTCAGGTCCTGGCCTCAGCATCCTTTTCCTTCAACTCCCAGGAACCTGGAAGGCCTTGCTGCAGCTGCAGTTCTCAAACAGCTCCGTCTTGGGGTGACTCACTGCAAGTATGGCCTCTCCCTGCCGAGGAGCACAAATGAAAT